TTCTCTCATTAGTGTATGGTGGACCTTTTCAGAAGCTATATGACATATTATATCATGACACTGATTGCAGAAGCAAGTATGAGAATCCAGTCATCTTCTAGTAAGCCAGACATCAAAGAGATCTGCATCTATGTAGAACAATGCCGCTTTTCTCAATAAGCCTGTTTTAGAAAGTAGAGTTATTTTTCATAAATTGTATGATATTTGCGTTAACATGTAATGGGTTTATTGTCACTTAAATAAGAAAGTAAACGTTTAAAAATTCTCCCTTTAACTTCTAATGTAGTAATATTGACAGGCATAACCTACATAGACAAAAGCACTTTGGAATCCTCAATACTTTTTAAGAGTGTAGAAATCTACAAACCACTGACCTTCAGCCTATCACAGGAAGCTTTGCTATTAGCACAATTATTGCATCTCTGCTCCTATGGTTGCTTTTGTCTCACTGTCTCTGATCTTTCAAAGACCGTTGGGAAGAGCTTGACCAGTAATCTATTGAATGGAGATTACATTTTGAACCTTTTCCTACAACTCAGTGCCCTGTGGGATGACTCTGGGGTGTCTCCTGATGGCTAGGGCAACAGGTCCCTGTTGACATCACCTTATCGGGAAGTTTTAGACAGGAACAGTCTTCAGGCTCTGAAGTACTTGAACACCATGGGATTCCTGCCTTACAGAAGTTAATGAGCACGACTCAGGCAGATTCATAATTCTCCTTAGAAGCCATTTGGGATGGCTTCCACTTTGGGGTCATTCCACATAGGCCAATGCAGAGCATGCAGTAACTGCTCAAATAGGATTTGGAAAGGAATGAATAATTCATTTAGACGTTCAACTTGGAATAGACTTAAGCAGACACTCCTGGTGATGAAGGACTTAGATGCCAGAAAATCAGGCTCAAAGACTTTCAAGCCACTTCCTAGTGTGATGTCACATTCCTTCCTACGCTCCACTGGGGAAGGCAGGTCTGCCCCGCCCACGGTGGCGGGGAAATACCTAGGCATGGAAGTGGCATGACAGGGCTCGTGTCCCTGTCATATTTTCCACTCTCCACGAGGTCCTGCGCGCTTCAATCCTGCAGGCAGGTAGACACCGGGCCGGGAGTCTGGCTGAGCCATCCCCTCCCACCCTCTTCTCCCTTCCTTGCAGCCCGGTTTGGGGATGTGGTCCTTGCTGCTCTGCGGGTTGTCCATCGCCCTTCCACTGTCTGTCACAGCAGGTACGTTCCGTGTGTCCTCCGTTCCCAGAGGCATAATTGTTTTGTTTTGTTTTTCTTTCCCTAGATGGATGCAAGGACATTTTTATGAAAAATGAGATACTTTCAGCAAGCCAGCCTTTTGCTTTTAATTGTACATTCCCTCCCATAACATCTGGGGAAGTCAGTGTAACATGGTATAAAAATTCTAGCAAAATCCCAGTGTCCAAAATCATACAGTCTAGAATTCACCAGGACGAGACTTGGATTTTGTTTCTCCCCATGGAATGGGGGGACTCAGGAGTCTACCAATGTGTTATAAAGTAAGTTCCTAATTTAAAATAGAACTAACTCGAAGAGTTTATGAGGTCTCAATCTGTCTTACAGGGGTAGAGACAGCTGTCATAGAATACATGTAAACCTAACTGTTTTTGAAAAACATTGGTGTGACACTTCCATAGGTGGTTTACCAAATTTATCAGATGAGTACAAGCAAATATTACATCTTGGAAAAGATGATAGTCTCACATGTCATCTGCACTTCCCGAAGAGTTGTGTTTTGGGTCCAATAAAGTGGTATAAGGTAAAAAAGAATTTTCTTATTGATATTTTTCCATTGAATTGAATTTTGTTTTTATTTGTATTAGGACTGTAACGAGATTAAAGGGGAGCGGTTCACTGTTTTGGAAACCAGGCTTTTGGTGAGCAATGTCTCGGCAGAGGACAGAGGGAACTACGCGTGTCAAGCCATACTGACACACTCAGGGAAGCAGTACGAGGTTTTAAATGGCATCACTGTGAGCATTAGTAAGTATGCTCATGTATGCCTGTCGCCTTGTTGCAATTTCCTGTGGGTATGATTTCTTAGCAGAAAGAGCTGGATATGGAGGAAGTGTCCCTAAAATCATTTATCCAAAAAATCATTCAATTGAAGTACAGCTTGGTGAGTAAAATTATTGAAGCCATTGAAATCACCATTGAATATTGATGATATTGGTTTTTTTTAGGTACCACTCTGATTGTGGACTGCAATGTAACAGACACCAAGGATAATACAAATCTACGATGCTGGAGAGTCAATAACACTTTGGTGGATGATTACTATGATGAATCCAAACGAATCAGAGAAGGGGTGGAGTAGGTGTTTTGCTTTTTTGACTTCTCTAAACATGTATTAATGACTTACTCTTTTCTTTTATAGAACCCATGTCTCTTTTCGGGAACATAATTTGTACACAGTAAACATCACCTTCTTGGAAGTGAAAATGGAAGATTATGGCCTTCCTTTCATGTGCCACGCTGGAGTGTCCACAGCATACATTATATTACAGCTCCCAGGTAATACTCCAGTGGGTTACACACTGTTCAGAAATTATTATTATTTTTTTGCTGTCATTTGTAGCTCCGGATTTTCGAGCTTACTTGATAGGAGGGCTTATCGCCTTGGTGGCTGTGGCTGTGTCTGTTGTGTACATATACAACATTTTTAAGATCGACATTGTTCTTTGGTATCGAAGTGCCTTCCATTCTACAGAGACCATAGTAGGTAAGTGTGTGTAATCACTGAAAAATGCCTCACAATTCCACAAGCTTGTCCAATTCCTTTTCAGATGGGAAGCTGTATGACGCCTATGTCTTATACCCCAAGCCCCACAAGGAAAGCCAGAGGCATGCCGTGGATGCCCTGGTGTTGAATATCCTGCCCGAGGTGTTGGAGAGACAATGTGGATATAAGTTGTTTATATTCGGCAGAGATGAATTCCCTGGACAAGGTGGGTTTTAAGTGAGGTGTAAAAATAACAAAAGTTCTTCTGAGCCTTCTTTCTTTATTTCCAGCCGTGGCCAATGTCATCGATGAAAACGTTAAGCTGTGCAGGAGGCTGATTGTCATTGTGGTCCCCGAATCGCTGGGCTTTGGCCTGTTGAAGAACCTGTCAGAAGAACAAATCGCGGTCTACAGTGCCCTGATCCAGGACGGGATGAAGGTTATTCTCATTGAGCTGGAGAAAATCGAGGACTACACAGTCATGCCAGAGTCAATTCAGTACATCAAACAGAAGCATGGTGCCATCCGGTGGCATGGGGACTTCACGGAGCAGTCACAGTGTATGAAGACCAAGTTTTGGAAGACAGTGAGATACCACATGCCGCCCAGAAGGTGTCGGCCGTTTCCTCCGGTCCAGCTGCTGCAGCACACACCTTGCTACCGCACCGCAGGTGAGCGGGTGGGAGGACACGAGGTTTGTCACGCACTGATGGAGGGTCTATCATTGCGTGGTGGCTCACAGCTGGAGGAGGACACGTTTCATCGGGGCCGTCTGCTCTGAAGCTGGCAGTTGCGTACTAGTGAGAGGATCTGTTGTGTTTGTTGTCATTTGTTTGCTTCGATCAGAGCTGCTTCTTCAGGGAAACACACGGCTTCTGCAGAAGGCCCTCTTTAGCCTATGGGCTTATTGACACATGCCCACTCACTGAGGCCTGGATGGATACAGCACTTGGGCCCCTTGAGAACAGGACATGGAGGGTTTTAGAAATGGCAGTGGACATGCCCGGAAGTTTGCCCATGATGTGGCACCCATAGAGTCTGAGATGGGAGCCTGTGCTGTCGGGGGACCACAGGAGGGCAGTCTAGCACCAGGAGAGGGTTGGCAAGGATAGCAGTATTTGTCCACGCCTGTCCAGTGTCTTCAGGGCCCCATGCTCAGGGGTCATTTGCTGTGTCTGCGTCTCTCTCACTCTGTCAGTGCAGACAAAGAGCTGCAAACACAGCCTTAGCACTTTGCTTCCAGAAGCAAGTTAAAAGTCACCTAGACCAGTGGGGACCCACGGGAGTGGCCATGACTGCCTCTTGGTCACCCTTCCATGTTTGAGAGGCTTTATCTGTCAAACTAAAGCAAGCAGGAATTCCTTTTCTCTCTCTTTTAGACACATGTCAACCAGAATTCTGAGCAGCCTGTGAGAGACGCAATTAGCACACAGATGATAGAATTATAGTCCAAGCAAGGCAAAGTCAGTTTCCAATGAGCCAATGTGCCCTTGTCACAGGCCAATTTATAACTTAATGATTAAAGGTTTTTAATACTAAAAATTAGCTGTAAACCCTCATCACTTTTTTCCAAGACCCTGGCCTGAGGGAATTAGGCATAGCTCAACCTTCTGAAGCTGTGGGTTGTTGACACTGAGACTTAGTAAGCAGTCAGTGGGGGCTGGAAGGGAGTCAGCCCTGAGAGCCAGCCGGCAGGGGCGAGAGAGGGAGCCAGAGGGTGTCAGGAGGCCTGTGGTCTTAGGATGGCATGGGGAGCAGGGTGGGTTAGGAGGTGCTGTGCCCTCGTTCACAGGCGATGGGTGGTACCCAGTGTGGGATGGACTTTCAGGTGCTAAGGAACCCACTCCTGTCTTTGAAGAGTTTATGTTCCAAGGTGACCTCACATTACACATTTGTTTAGCATCCTATGGAGGCCTCGACTTGACATTGGTCCACTCTTTATTTAACATTTGCTTTTTAAAATTTTTATTTCGGTAAACTATATGAACATAAAATTCACCATTTTAACAATTTTTAAGTGGCATTAAGTACATTCACACTGTTGTGCGGCCATCACCACCATCCATTCCAGAATTGTTTCATCCTCTCAAGCTGAAATTCTGTGCCCATTAAGCTATGCCTCCCTATTGCCTTCCCATTGCCTTCCCATTGCCTCCCCATTGCTCTGAGGTAGGACATAAAATACATTTTAAGAATAACAGCATTAAAAAATGGCTACTATAATTCATTACTACTATTACATTTTTGATACTTTTCAATAAAAAGAAAGTAGTGACACATGTTGGAAAGAGGGAAGCTTTTTGACTTATAAAACTCCAGTTAAAGAATTTACCAACAGTGCTGGTCTCCGGGAAGTCAGAGGTTTCCAGAAAATACCTTTTCGTCTGACGGGTCAGCTTTCTATTTTGCTGACAGCCTCGACTGATGTCCTGTGAGTGTGGTCATTCATTTATAAATAATTAATTGCTAGAGAATCCATTTTCTAAAATTCACAGGCACACCCTTCAGAGAGGACACGTCCCCGTACCTCTCCCACTCTCCCCACACTGTGGCTGCCTCTGGCTGCCTCCATCCTGCAGAGGGAAATGGCTGGGAAGGAAGGGGGAAGGGTGCTGAGATGCCCTCAAATCTGAATGGGGTGGGTGTATTCCCCAAATCCTCACCAAACCACGAGCCAGTGACCACTCACCCTTTGCGGTCCAGATCTTACTGCCCCGGGGTTAGTCAAGTGGCCAGAGGTGGTGCCCACTGCCCTCAGGGGGTTTCCTGGCGTGGCCTGGTCTCACATGCACTCCGCAGAAGGAAGGACGAAGCGTCCTCAGCCAGCCCGCAGCCACCCTGCCCACTCCAGCACTGCAGGCAGCCTTCAGAGACCAGCCCAGAGAAGAGAACGGCAGCGAGTGAGGGGACAGAGTGCGGAACAGATCAGTAATGCCCATTTTCCTCTTGGGTGCAATAGGAGAAACAGCCTGTTTTAATTAAACTAGCGAATCCTCCATGAGGAATAACGACTCTCATGTTGGAGAGAGAAATCGAGATGCAAAGAAACTTTTTAAAGTTCTACTAATTCCTAATGAAATAATAGGGATGCAATGCAGCAAGAATACAAATAATTGAAGTAGCCTGGCATCACCGCTGACATGTAGGCAGGTTGGCAGGTAACAGCTCCGCTCATGGTCTCAAGTCCAAATTTGTATAAGAAAGGAGGTTTAAGAGTTCAACGGCTAAGGGACAAAAAGGTAGTTTATGGGAACGCTGAAGGCCACCCTCAATTCTCTCCCGTTTCTCCAGCTGGGCTTGGCGCAAATATGAGGTCAATGGGGTCCTATCCCTAGCCCTTGGGGGTGGGCTCCAGAATTCTACTCCAAGCAAAGTGAAGTCAGTTTCCAAGGAGCCAGTGTGCCTTCATCACAGGCCAATTTATAATTTAATGATTCACAAAGTTTTTTAATACTATGAATTAGCTGTAAACCCTCATCACTCCTTTCCAAGACCCTGGCTTGAGGGAATTAGAGACCCCCCTGGGAATCCCCAGGGACTGACCTGGAGGTAGGGCTGCGAGCGGAGATTGGACCAGAGAGGTGAAATACAGGTGCTGAGTCGCTGGGTTACCTTTACATTCACCTTCCCATAATGACTGAGTCAGCCACAAAACCCACTACCTTTGGTATCTCCCCTCAAATACCCTGAGTCGGCTCATGAGAGAGGCCCTGGGAAAGACCCAGTCACATTAAATAAAGGGACCGGGAAGGTGTGGTCTTTCCCCGGAGGACCAAGCAAGATGAAGATATACATGTGAAAAGTGCTTGGCAAACCGTGGGATGCCATGAGGAGCTGGCCTGCCAAAATATGGAATGTGCTCAGGGAGCCTCAGTCCCCAGGGCCCCCCACACCCATCAGCACCCCATAGTGACGCAGACCACTTCCTGCCACGTCATGGTTGGTTGACCTTTCCTCGGCACTTGGTCCTGTTTTTTATTTATAAACTTCCCTCTAACACATGCTTGTTTGGTATTGATCTGGGGCTGTGTAAAGTGGAAAATTCCTTCCTGGTTTCCTTGAAGAACAGAGGCTGTTCCAGATGAGGTCTGGAGTGAGCTACAGAGGGTGATGCTGGCTTTAGGAGTGGTGGCTGCTGGGTCTGAATGTTAGAGGCCACACATCTCCAGTAGTAATATTATTCTGGGAGATGGGAACTCTGTGTGTGGATGTCCCCTCCCATACACCCAGGAACTTCTGAGAAATGCTGCTGTTCACTAATACAATTCCACCCTCATCTCCCAGGCTGTCCCTGGAGAGGAGCTCTCCACTTGAGAAGGACCTCAGAGCCCTGGCTCTTGTCATCCAAATTCACCTTTCCTCTGGGGCTCTTATAGGAAAGGTGAGAGTTGACACTGCTCACCTGTGATCCTCTGGCATAACCACCTTGCAAAGATAACCCAAGAGAAATGGAAGCCTCAGGGATATACCACCAGATGAACTGACGGCAAGGTGGAGGTTTTCGCATTCCCATGGCAGGTTTCCTTATCAGCCCCCATCTCCCACCACATCAGAAAAGGAGTAAATAGATCTTTCCTGATTTCAGGCCCAGAACTAGGCTCAAGAAGAAAGAAGTGTACTCTCACGACTGGCTAAGACTTGCTGGACTGACACCTATGGCTGGAAGATGACTTGTTTTGCTCCATGTCTCCTCATTCCTACACCTATTTTCTGCTGCAGGATGAGGCTAGGGTTAGCATTCTAGACACCCAGTTGAGCTCAGGCGTAGAGAAGAGGAGGATGGGATAAGAACTGGGGCCATCCCCATGTCATGGTGGGTGAGAGCTGGGGCCATCCCCGTGGTCATGGAGGGTGAGAGCTGGGGGTTATCCCCATGGTCATGGAGGGTGAGGGCTGGTCGGGGGAGGCATCCCCAAGTCATGGTGGGTGAGAGCTCGGAGCATCCCCATGTCATGGTGGGTGAGATCTGGGGGTATCCCTGTGTCATGGTGGGTGAGGGCGGGTGGTCATCCACATGGTCATAGTGGGTGAGAGCTGGGGGTATCCCTACATCATGGTGGGTGAGAGCTGGGAGCATCCCCATGTCATGGTGGGCGAGATCTGGGGGGTATCCCCACGTCATGGTGGATGAGAGCTGGGGGAATCACCATGTCATGGTGGGTGAGATCTTGGGGGATCACCTGTCATGGTGGGTGAGAGCTGGGGGGATCACCTGTCATGGTGGGTGAGAGTTGGGATTCATCCCCATGTCATGGTGGGCTGAGCCCACATGGAAGCCTGTGCTTGGACAGCGTATGCCCTTTTCTCTGTTTTTCCACAATGAACAATTAAACTGTAAATGTTAAAAATATCAGTAATTTGTGAAATAAATTTTATTCTCATTTGAGCAACATAAATCACAATTTTGTTTGTTTACCATGCCTGTCAA